TTTTGTGTAAAGATGGGGTCTCACTATGTTGCCCAGGCTGGTCTCAAATTCCTGGCCTCAAGTGATCCTCCTGCCTTAGCCTCCCAAAGTACTGGGATTATAGGCATGAGCCTATTTGTGCCTGGCCAGATAGTTTTAAATAATTTCTTTACATATTTTATCTCATCCTTCCAACAACCCTGTGAGGTAGATACTATTATTATCCCCATGTTAATACGAGATGAGAAAACTGAAACAAGTACAGATTAAGTATTTTACCTGAATCACACATTTATTGTAGGAAAAACCGGATTGGAACCAAGCATTCTGGCTTCAGGATACATACGCATGACTACTATCCTGGAAAACCTCCCCTAAGAGGTGGACGATGAACCAAATATGCAGAGGTGGATGAAACTCTTTTGTGCTTCTCCAGCAAAACGCGTGGTACATTCTCTAGACGTTTATGACCAGTTAAACAGGGAATTTAAAATAGTTTTCCCATGACAGAGAAAGACAAAGCGCTGGTGTTCTTGGCAGGAAATTCAAAGAAATATTTAAGGCAAGGGCTGACTCCCTTGGACCGGATGAAGGGGAAGAGCAGGTAATAATAGAGGGTTCTATGGATCGCAGAAACTTCCTGGGCAAGGAGGGTGGAGCTGGGGAGGGGTTTAAGAATTCCTGAAGGTCAAGCGATCTAGCCCAGCTGGGGTTTTCTCCTGCTTGGAGAGGGGTGCTATAAAAGCGCAGTTTGGGATTACTACTGTCGCCACTGCTCACCAAATTAAGTTATTCCGGGAGGGATCTTCTCGTCGCCATCCTCATTCCAACACACACCCATTGACACACTCGGGTTCGGCTGTGCGGTGCAACGAATTCCCAGGTGGGACACCCGAGCAGGAAGAAAGCCAGGCTGCGGGGCTGGGGGCGCCGCCCGGCCCGCGCCACAGTCCGCCTGGAGGATCACCGCCAGGGGGCACTCTCTCCGAACTCGGCCGCTCTGTCTCCTCCCCGGCGCGCTCCCTGCCCCTCGCTCCCCGCAGCCAGCAGAGAAGGCGGAAGCAGTGGCGTCCGCAGCTGGGGCTTGGCCTGCGGGCGGCCAGCGAAGGTGGCGAAGGCTCCCACTGGATCCAGAGTTTGCCGTCCAAGCAGCCTCGTCTCGGCGCGCAGTGTCTGTGTCCGTCCTCTACCAGCGCCTTGGCTGAGCGGAGTCGTGCGGTTGGTGGGGGAGCCCTGCCCTCCTGGTTCGGCCTCCCCGCGCACTAGAACGGTGAGTCTCCTTCAGGCGCCTCCTCCTGGCGGTTTTTTAACTTTATATGCTGTCGTTCTACTAGATCATGAACTTCTGAAGGGACCCAGCTTTCTTTGTGTGCTCCAAGTGATTTGCACAAATAATAATATATATATTTATTGAAGGAGAGAATCAGGTAACTTATAATAGTCATGAAAAAGCTCAAAAATAAAGGCATTTTTTTCTTGCTATTTCTACAGAGCAAGTGATAATCAAGTTACTATGAGTCTGCTAAACTGTGAAAACAGCTGTGGATCCAGCCAGTCTGAAAGTGACTGCTGTGTGGCCATGGCCAGCTCCTGTAGCGCTGTAACAAAAGATGATAGTGTGGGTGGAACTGCCAGCACGGGGAACCTCTCCAGCTCATTTATGGAGGAGATCCAGGGATATGATGTAGAGTTTGACCCACCCCTGGAAAGCAAGTATGAATGCCCCATCTGCTTGATGGCATTACGAGAAGCAGTGCAAACGCCATGCGGCCATAGGTTCTGCAAAGCCTGCATCATAAAATCAATAAGGTACGTGAGCATAAGAAAAAATGGTGTCCTATAAATCTAATTGTGTGTATTTTGTTTCTGTTAGGGATGCAGGTCACAAATGTCCAGTTGACAATGAAATACTGCTGGAAAATCAACTATTTCCAGACAATTTTGCAAAACGTGAGATTCTTTCTCTGATGGTGAAATGTCCAAATGAAGGTTGTTTGCACAAGATGGAACTGAGACATCTTGAGGTATTAAAGTTCTTTTCTAGCTGTTAGCACATCTAATGCTAATCCATTATTTTTTTAATTATAGGATCATCAAGCACATTGTGAGTTTGCTCTTATGGATTGTCCCCAATGCCAGCGTCCCTTCCAAAAATTCCATATTAATATTCACATTCTGAAGGATTGTCCAAGGAGACAGGTTTCTTGTGACAACTGTGCTGCATCAATGGCATTTGAAGATAAAGAGGCATGTACTAACTTGGATTTGTTAAATTCACTTGCTTTAATTATATTTCTCTAATAAAATTCAGATCCATGACCAGAACTGTCCTTTGGCAAATGTCATCTGTGAATACTGCAATACTATACTCATCAGAGAACAGGTATTATTCATTTTCATAAATTATTATTTTCAAGAGATTTTTCAGCCTTTGTTTTGGATTTCAGATGCCTAATCATTATGATCTAGACTGCCCTACAGCCCCAATTCCATGCACATTCAGTACTTTTGGTTGCCATGAAAAGGTAAGGTTTTTTTTTCTTTTAATTCTTGAATATTCCCAGCCTAAGGCTTGTGCTTGATTTTTAGATGCAGAGGAATCACTTGGCACGCCACCTACAAGAGAACACCCAGTCACACATGAGAATGTTGGCCCAGGCTGTTCATAGTTTGAGCGTTATACCCGACTCTGGGTATATCTCAGAGGTCCGGAATTTCCAGGAAACTATTCACCAGTTAGAGGGTCGCCTTGTAAGACAAGACCATCAAATCCGGGAGCTGACTGCTAAAATGGAAACTCAGAGTATGTATGTAAGTGAGCTCAAACGAACCATTCGAACCCTTGAGGACAAAGTTGCTGAAATCGAAGCACAGCAGTGCAATGGAATTTATATTTGGAAGATTGGCAACTTTGGAATGCATTTGAAATGTCAAGAAGAGGAGAAACCTGTTGTGATTCATAGCCCTGGATTCTACACTGGCAAACCCGGGTACAAACTGTGCATGCGCTTGCACCTTCAGTTACCGACTGCTCAGCGCTGTGCAAACTATATATCCCTTTTTGTCCACACAATGCAAGGAGAATATGACAGCCACCTCCCTTGGCCCTTCCAGGGTACAATACGCCTTACAATTCTTGATCAGTCTGAAGCACCTGTAAGGCAAAACCACGAAGAGATAATGGATGCCAAACCAGAGCTGCTTGCTTTCCAGCGACCCACAATCCCACGGAACCCAAAAGGTTTTGGCTATGTAACTTTTATGCATCTGGAAGCCCTAAGACAAAGAACTTTCATTAAGGATGACACATTATTAGTGCGCTGTGAGGTCTCCACCCGCTTTGACATGGGTAGCCTTCGGAGGGAGGGTTTTCAGCCACGAAGTACTGATGCAGGGGTATAGCTTGCCCTCACTTGCTCAAAAACAACTACCTGGAGAAAACAGTGCCTTTCCTTGCCCTGTTCTCAATAACATGCAAACAAACAAGCCACGGGAAATATGTAATATCTACTAGTGAGTGTTGTTAGAGAGGTCACTTACTATTTCTTCCTGTTACAAATGATCTGAGGCAGTTTTTTCCTGGGAATCCACACGTTCCATGCTTTTTCAGAAATGTTAGGCCTGAAGTGCCTGTGGCATGTTGCAGCAGCTATTTTGCCAGTTAGTATACCTCTTTGTTGTACTTTCTTGGGCTTTTGCTCTGGTGTATTTTATTGTCAGAAAGTCCAGACTCAAGAGTACTAAACTTTTAATAATAATGGATTTTCCTTAAAACTTCAGTCTTTTTGTAGTATTATATGTAATATATTAAAAGTGAAAATCACTACCGCCTTGTGCTAGTGCCCTCGAGAAGAGTTATTGCTCTAGAAAGTTGAGTTCTCATTTTTTTAACCTGTTATAGATTTCAGAGGATTTGAACCATAATCCTTGGAAAACTTAAGTTCTCATTCACCCCAGTTTTTCCTCCAGGTTGTTACTAAGGATATTCAGGGATGAGTTTAAACCCTAAATATAACCTTAATTATTTAGTGTAAACATGTCTGTTGAATAATACTTGTTTAAGTGTTCCTTCTGCCTTGCTTACTTATTTCCTTGAGGTTACGAAGTAGCATCTTCCCCAGAGTTTATAATGCTGAGAACCACGTGGATACCAACTGCTCATTGTTATGCTATGTAACCCTTTTTGTCTATTCAGTGCAGAGTGAATTTCACAGCTCTGCATATGTCTTCATTTGTTTAATGCTTACAAGACAGGAGATGCACACATACAATCAGCAACATAAAAATTAAAAGTGACCCAAGTAGTCAGCGCATGTGGCATCTCATTGGTGGTGACAGAAGCTATGTGAGCCAGAAGTTTTCAGCTCTTTTGAATACCCTCTGGTTTATTTCGATTAAAAAGAACAAAATTGATTTCCTAAAATCAGAATTTTTTAAAACTTGGGAGATGATTGGAGATACCTAGGAGGTCACCAAACTAGGATTAGAAGTCACAGTGGTTGTATCACAACTTAGCTTGAGTATGTTGCTGTAGCCTAACAACTGCAGGTTCTGAGAAGGATCCTGTAGAATCCTGGAAGTAACCAGATTTTCCTAATAGGGAGATGATTTTTTTGTGTGCCATCATGTATTTGTTAAAGGCCTATATATAGATATAAAATATCGTGGAATCTAGTTCTCAGGGAGACCCGCAACTAGTATAAGCTTATAAAGGATCTAAAGATCCATCCACCATTTAAAGTTGTCTGGTAATGAGAGATGACATTGTATCCCCCAGAGAGGCCAAATCAGAGTCGCCAGCCAGCGTTCTAGATCAGCCTTAATTTCAAGAGAAAGCCAAGGACCTCATCTGCAGGGGAGTGTGGTTTTCAGCCCCAGCGAGTGTCACTTTGAACTTTCCCTTTGCTTTTTTCTCTCTTCTCCCTCCCCACCCACCCTTAGGCTCCTGATCTGGTGAGTTTGTTATGGAGTGAAAATAAAAGTCAAGCAGAGACCTTGTTTCCCGTGCCACCATTAGTACCACAAGCTCATGGCTAGTTACCACATTACTTCCTGGCAGTTTGTGTCCCTCAGCTGTGCCTTCCAACCAGCGCCTGAGAATCACTGCATACCACCCTCTAGGTAGGGAAACCTACACTGCTGCTGTTCCTGTGATTATTTTACAATGAATAAATAATTGTCAAGTTCCATTTAAAAACTGAACAGTAGTATTTTTGTATTTGCGTAGAAAAAGCCTGAAGGAAATATACTAAACTTTTTGTTGGCTTATTTTCCTTTGCGCTTGCTTATATTTTTTACATTTTCTACAATAAATGTGTACTTTTATCGGAGAAAAAAATTAAATGTTGCCACAAAACATTTAATCTCCACGCCCCCAGCTCAAAAAAGGAAATGATATTTAAAAGCTTCCTGGTCAGATTTCTATTAAAAGCACTGGCTGTGCATTAGATACAAAGAGGAGTCATTTCCTGCCTTGGTGATACTATTTTTTTCTACTAACTCAAGAGTCTTTATTAAAAAAAAAAGTTGTTTTGCCTAATTTCAGCTTTTAGCAAGCTTCCCATCTGTAAAATGATTTGGACCAGATATTTCTAGAGTCCCCTCCAGCCATAACATTCTGTCTCAAATTAAGTTCCAACCAGCAGAACAATGACAATACTTAGGAAAGTATTTTGCCAGTATAAAATGTCTTTAACTTACTCTTTGCTGACACTGATACTTTCCTCTAATTTAGTGTCTATCAGCTGGGTCACATCTTAAGTAAAATGAGCAATTTTAACCCCCAACATTTGGCATTTTGTCATAAACCAGCCAGTTATTTTATGCTGGTCATTCATCTTGACTACAAAGTAGAATAGTCAAGCTGTCATTCCAAATAGAAAACTTTTTACTTCAATCAGAATTAAGCCTTAACCTGGAAAGTTGGTTTCTTCCTTACATTTTCCCAATCTCCTACTCTATTCTTAAACATGCTAGTTTCACTCAGTTGGGTATACAAGCCTTTGGGCTTTATGTTGTATGTTACTAACCACCTTTTACCATATTTATCTTTTGGCATCATTCTGGGACATTGCTAAATTAAAAAAGAAATTGTTTCCACTTTTTTCTGGAGATGTTCAACTAAAGGTTGTTTTGTTTTGTTTTTTGTTTTGAGACAGTCTCACCCTGACGCTCAGGCTGGAGTGCAGTGGTGCAACCTCGGCTCACTGCAACCTCCACCTCCCGGGCTCAAGCCATTCTCCTGCCTCAGCCTCCCAAGCAGCTGGGATTACAGGCACCCGCCACCACGCCCAGCTAATTTTTTTGTATTTTGAGTAGAGACCGGGTTTCACCATATTGGCCAGTCTCGTCTGGAACTCCTGACCTCAGATGATCCGCCCGCCTCAGCCTCCCAAAGTGCTGGGATTACAGGCATGAGCCACCACGCCCAGCGTCCAACCCACTGTTGGATGAAACTTGCTGCACGTCATACATTTTGCTGTTGGCAAACAAGTCTGAATGTTGATTTGAAGTTTGGTAGTTTATTACTATCTATTGGCAGCAAAGACTGTTTATTGGTATACTACAATATGATTTAACTTTTATTTTGGGGATAAATAGTAGAAAAAAGTGAAACAGAATGAAGGCAGGTGTTTTTTATTCTAATGATGGAATAATACAGAGATACTGGACGATCTCTAGCAGTTAATTATTGTGACCCATATAAAATTATACAGGTCACAGTATAATTCTCTATTACCGTTTTTACACCAGTAAGTCTTAGATAAACTAAGCATGCTTATGAATTATGTATACAGTTAGAATGCATTATTTTTACAGAGGAACAATTGCTTGTATGTACTAACACTGTTCTCTTGGCTTGCCTCAAGTTCTACTCATTATTTTATATAAAATACTATTAGGCTGGGCACGGTGGCTCACGCCTATAATCCCAGCACTTTGGGAGGTGGAGGCTGGCGGATTACTTGAAGCCAGGAGTTCGAGACCAGCCTGGCCAAAATGGTGAAACCCCATCTCTATAAAAATACAAAAATTAGCCAGGTGTCATGATACATGCCTGTAATCCCAGCTTCTTGGGAGGCTGAGGCACGGGAATCGCTTGAACCCGGGAAGCACAGGTTGCAGTGAGCCAAGATCATGCCACTGCACCCCCAGCCTGGGTGACAGAGTGCAACACTGTCTCACAAAACAAAACAAAAACATCAGATTCTGTTTGTGATGCCTAGTTGCTTACAACCTAAACAGTGCAATGCCTTAAGGAAATGAAAAGGAGCCATAAGTAGTCATTTATATTTTTATTTTGAAGTGTGCTTTTTCTAAACTCCCAGATTGACATGATGGACTGTAAGTTAGTTTCTCTGTTTCTGTCTTTGTGCCTGTAGAGTGTACTTGGCACTTACAAATTCCCAGTATCCAGAAAGATGATCTGATGAAATCAAATTGGATGGATCTTGGCAGACTGTGACACTCAATTACAGCCTTCACTTTCAGTCAAAAACGGACACTTGGCAAGGAGGTGCCTGGTTGTTTCACTAAATGTCACTTGTGTGTGTAATATTTTAAAGCTTTTTCCCCACAGGAAATTCGGGTCATAAAATCCTGAAAAATAATTCTAGGTGGGAAAAGCATTTTAGGAAATGAGAGATGTGGTGCTGCTTTTCTTCTCTCAGAGTGCTTTCTCAGCAGGACACTAGCCCTGCCTTTAAGATGGGGAAGTTGGGGCATGTGCCTCTGCTCTTACTGTCTGCAGCTCTGAAGGTAGGTGCTGTCCCACTCGGACAATCGCCCAAGCAGCAGTGACCATAGTTCTCTTCTATGCAAGTCCCCAGGAGAAGGTAAACTGTGTGGAATGGGGATGTGTTCTGGTTGCTGCTGAATCCCCTCTTCTTACCACAGTGCCTGGCACGTTGCACACACTCAAATACGTAATAATGAACATTTATTGAAAGCAGCAGTTGAAGCTGACCAATTTCTGGTACCTTGTCATGTAAATTTTAGATGGTAAGGCGCAGATGTTACTTTTTTTGCTTTTTTTCTTCAGCACTTGATGAAATTTCCCAAACATGCAGAAATGTTGAAAGACTTGTATAGTGAACATCTACGACCTAGAATCTGCAGTAATATTATGTTACATTTGCTTTATCACTTGATAGATGTTACTTTTAATGAGACTTCAAGTTTGGTTTCTCTAAACAAAATATTCTAAAATAACTGAACAACTTTAATCAATTTGTCTTAAGTTCTTTGGGGGAACTTGGGACATTTGCTTTGTAACTGGAATTGCAGCCCTCACGTTAAGCTAATTTTAAACTTTGCAAATTTGTTATGCTGAATTTCAGTCTTATTTATTTTGCCTGAAGGGGTATTTTTTGTAATGGATTTATTTGAAGGTCCTTGATAAATTGTGCAGAATATTCTCGTGTTCTTTTTGCACTTGATAAATTATCTAATTTCTGTGGTGAGAATGTAATTTGGGGCCTATTTTGTTTATACAAGCTTCCAGAATTATGTTCTCAGAGGGATGAAAAGGTGTAATTTAGCATATAGGTCACTAAATTAGGAGCTAAGACACATTTTCTCCTGACTGACCATGGGTCAATCAGTTTTGTCTTCGTGTCCTTTTCCTTGTAAAGTAGAAACTAGAATTTGAAATTTAAATATTAAATAATGGGTAACATTCATTAATGTATGACTCTATTAAGAAAGACACTGTGAATCCAGGGAGGATTCTCATAATTCTGTAAACTGTATGACAAGCTGTGGAATGAAATCTGACTTTTGAAAATTGAAAGACATCCAGTGGTCTTATCACAAAGCCTGCTTTTCCTCAGAACTTAACTATTGCCATGGAATTTGTAAGCAGTTATCCTAATCCATCTGGACTCTGAAAATGCATCCTTTATGAGAGGGAGTGAATGCAAAGATAAGGGTGGGGAAACACTAATCATGAAAAGAATGAAAATCAGTGTTCAGTTTTAAGAGCAGGTTGTATTGAAGGAAGGGATTAAAGGAATTATCCAGATTTGAGGTGGCACATCTTCCACCACTCCCTGCACCATCAGCATGCACGGAGCGCATAAAACAAGCCCTGCTCCTAATGGCAGTGAAACCTCGGATGGCCTCCATCAGGTCAATACAACTGAATTGCTGGGCTGACTTAAGATTGAAGGACTCCATTTTAGTAAGTAGAGAAGTGTGACCTTTCTCAACCCAGGTTGTGAATGTGGATTCACACTTATCTCAAAAAGGCACCTGGAGTTTTAACTTTATGTCATGTCTCAGTACTGGTTGCAAGGTATGACCAAAAGTGTTCCTTGAATGGCACCTTTTTGAATATTAATTTAGAAGAAAACATGCCAGACTGACATACTTACCCCCTCCGCACTGTTACTACTTCCTTACCAGCCCTATGTACTGCATCAATGTCTACAAGAAAGCACTCTTCATTAAAATGAAATATATATATTAAAATATGATAGTCCAAGTGGTTTTTGTTAGTTTGT